CTGGAGATTGGCAGGCGAGGAGAGGCACAGCTAGATCAGCAGAACCAGTCCTGGTGATGGAGCGGGTGGCAGCTGTTGCACAGATCACCTTTTCCCGCCTACCATCTGAGCAACATTCAGAATCAGAAAAATGTAAAGAATCCTAAAATTCATCTCCTTTGGTGAACTGCCTAAATCTTTTTGCAAAATTTGGTGTGTAGGTGCATTTCTTTGGCAAGAGGATCTACAGTTCTCACCAGATTCTCAAAGGAGTCTACGCCTGAAAACACGAGATTCACCGATAAGGTTCAACTTCCTCACTTACTAGATGGAAAACTGAGAGGCCCAAAGGAGGAAAAGCAGTTGCCTCAAGACAAACAGCAGAGATATCAAAACCGAAGGCATTTCAATTCAATTCTAATTCTGGCTTCACACTATTGACCCTGGCCACGTCCAATACCTCTTCACTTCTCTGCAGGACCTAAAAGATCACCAGGAGGCGAGGGCTGGTGTCCGAGTCCCGGAGAGGTCGCAGGCAGTCCAGATTCTAGCATCACAGAAACTCTGGCCAAGCGCTCAGCCGGGGATTGTCTGCCATAAAGACCCCCGCACCCTGTCCTCGCCCCCGCCCCGTGGAATTCCTCTGCATAGGTGACTCCACGTAGAGGACCGAGCGCAAGGAGATCCCGGGGCGGTGGAGGCAGAGGACTACTGTGAAGAATGACGCCTACTCACTCACCTAACAGAGAGGAGGAAGCAGGCACGCCCCAAAAGCGGGTCGGGAGCAAATCCACGCCACTGGGAGGAGGCAAACCGAAGAATAACAGGAAATTACGTAAGGCGCACGTGCTTCTGAGGGGGGCGGGTGCGGGGCGTTGGAGAGGCGCGGCCGCCGCCCTGCGTCTGCGCAGTCGTCGGCTGCCGCGCTGCCGAGTCACTGGGGTGGGAGGAGCATAAGCAGGGGGAGGGGTGCATGCCGGAGTGCGCAGGCGCAACGCGACTCCCGAGGCGCGGGCCGCCCCCTTGGCTGGTTTGGATCCGGGTCAGTCGGGTGCCGAGATTTGGGAGAGACGCTCTGAACTGACTGCCCCGCATCACCGGAGCGTCCCAGCTGCGAGGAGGTAAGTGCCCTGACGTGACGGGGAGGGGCCGCAGCACTGCGTCTCAGCTTCCACTGCCGGTCTGGCCGCGGGCGGTTTTCCCCGGGCCCGCCCGCCTTGGGTCGCGTCGTCTCCCGACGCCTCCTGCCTGGGCCGGGCCTGGGCCTCTCCGCGCCCCCTTATCTGCCGCGGCCTGTGCCTGCTGGAGCTCCGAGCTCCACGCTCTCTCCCCTTCCCGCCTTCCCGTCCTCCCGCGGTCCCCCGCCCCGTCTCGCTCCTCCGCCGTCTCCCGCCCAGCGGCAGCTTCCCCTTTTCGCCCTCCTTGGCCGCCCTTTGCCCCTTCCAGTCCTTTCTCTCTCGCCTCGGAGCCCCATTCTCTTTGGCTACCTCTTCGGCCCCACTCCTTTCTTCTCCCGCATCCCTTGTGCCTCGCTCCGACTCCAGCCTCTCGTTCTGACCCCAGGAATCTCCCGAGGAGCGCAACTTCACAGCTGGAGACCCCGGGCGGGCAGTGCCCCTGGACAGCTCCCTGCTTGGCGTTGTCCCCACACTCCAAGCCCCGTCCTACCCCTCTGGGTTCTGACTAGGAATTTTCCTCCGTTCATGTTTAACCGCGACAGGCACAGACTCTGGGTGAAAAGAAAGAACTTTGTGCTTTGGCTGCAGCGCTGCGAGTATAAAGGGATGAGTGGGTTGCACGGAGAGGTGTGAATGTGCTTTTTGTCCTGGGGGCCGATTGTTTCCTCCCGGTCTAGTTTGCCTCTTAGAGTTGCTGGGTTTGGTTTTCTTCCCCATACTCTACGCTTTCTGGTGGTCTGGGAGTTTCGAAATCTTTAATGTTGTGATGACAACGCTTACCCGCGCATCCCTTCTTGATCGTTCTTAGGTCTTCTCAGGGGCCTGGAAGTGTAGACCTAGGCTTGGGATTCAAGGAGGTCTTGGTTAAAACGGCAAGATGTAAATAAGATTGTGACGCATCCATTTTGTTGAAAGAAAAAACCAGGAATTTGGCCTTTTGATGGAGGAACTTAGAAGAACTTTGTAATTTTTGTAAGGTTGTGGAAAATCCGAGGCAAAGTTAAATTGCCTGGTGTGATTTGACTTTAACTTCGAATAGGCTTTTTAAAGTTTCATCTCTTTGGAGATTGTTCAACTTCACGAGTTCACTGCAGTGAAAACGCCAAGACTGTCTCCCACAAATTTAATATTAATGAAGAAAGGCAAGCCAATTATATCTGTTGTCCGGAGTTAGTTGTACAGCCCTTTCTTTGAATGGGGATCTGGGGATGCAGAGGAGCATAATGAGCCTTTTATAATTACAAACATGCTCTTCTCTAGCTCTTAAGGTTATGCCTAACGCTCATTTGCTCTTGGCTAAAATAACTGAGAAAAAAAGTGAGTAGTAAAAAAATGCTGGAAGTCTGAAAATGGTTTAGACAGAACTTCATTCCTGAAGTTTTAGTCTGTAGCCAGATTTTAATTCTGGCCTGTTTTGGTTTTTAGATGATAGATCTTTTAGTGTGTCAACAGGAATGTAAAGTTTGTATTAACATCTAGGGTGATCACCTGCCATGCTATTAAGTCAGCATGGTATAATTAAAAGTTACATATGTAGGTTCAGAGCCTCTTAGCACAGTGTTACATTGTAAGCTCTTGGAGGGCAGGAATGAGATTCTAGTCCTTACGGAAATGGAGTTTGGGCTTCTATCCCTAGCATTCATTCTAGTGCCATGCACGTGGTAGGAATTCTGTAAATATTTGTGAAAGAAATGAATTTCTGCCTGTAGGGTTCAGCAGTGTATACTTAAATGTGATGTGTACGTAAATGCTGACTGATTTCCAGAGAGGGCTAAAGAGGACTTGGGGGGCGGTCTGCGGGTTGGGGAGATTGGCTCAGATGATTTATGAACTCGGTAAGAGCTGAACATTGACTAACGGATCATAAGGTAATTGAGGAACATTGTAAGTCAAACTTCAATTTAGTTCTACCAGCAGGAAGGATTTGTTTACAACCTGCAATAGTACTCTTTTAGATGATGTGAAGCTTTGAAAATATTGAAATAAGTGATTGCTCACCTCTCCCCCCAGGTATATAGGAATTGATTGTGTATTTGGGGGATCCTACCCTAAACTGAGAATTAGAGACTAGTGAAGCATGGGATTGTGTGGATAATGTTTCTTCATGTTTATGTACTTAAATAAACCAGCAAAATATACGTCGAGAATGTATCTAAATTATTTTTTTGTCCTAAGAAGTTGAGGTGCAGGCTGGCTGAATTTTTTTTTTTTTTTTTAGTAGCTGAATTCTTTTGAGACTGTTTTCAGTGTTCCCCAGAGAGCTCTGCCTAAAATACCTTAACTTCCGCAAATAAGTAAAGTGAAAAGTCCTGATTCCTTGCCTCTTTATTTTGCGCTGGTACTACAATAATATAATGGTTACTTTATATCAAACATTATGACACCTTGACCTTTGGAATATTAGAGGTCTCACAATAACTTCGGAGCCACCTTGAGAAACGAGCAGATATGAATCAGAGAGGACCCAAGGGCCGTTGGAGAGGCACTGCTCCCTCTGAGAATGCCCAAGAGGGGTGGGGGCGGGGGGGGGCGGGTAAAGGCTTAGAAATAAAGAGGTGAAGTGAACCTTTTGCTTCAAATATTCTCTATTTCTATTTTTTTTGTGGTACTTTTCTTCTGATTCTCTCTGATATGTTCATAGATGCTGGTTTGCTTAATTTGTATTCAAAATTTGGTACTAATAACCCTGAGTGAAAAAATAATTTGGAGACTAGATTCAAGGGTTTATTAACAGACTTCTCTGTTGTGTTTCTTGTTGCTTTGGTTGGTTCTTCATCTACCTTTCTCTGTTTAAATATAAAAATCAGGTGGAAAATATGGAGGACTTTGATTAATCAAACTAGTTAAGAGATCATTTAGTGGTGCGTCTACACAATAGTCATTTCTGTTTTTTTTCTTTACTTTCAACCTTTCTTTAGGCTAAAGAGAAGTTTGTTTGTTTTCTTTTCTTTTTCCACTCATGTGCACAATGAAGTTTTTAGGGGGTTGCAAGTGTATAGTTCATTTATTTTCTTTCTTGTTTAACAATTAATTACACTATTCCAGGCTATGAAGAAAAACACAAATGGAAGTATCAACCTTACTGGTAGAGTGCATTTCTAATTCTGCTTTCACAGTGGTAACGTCTTGTTCTCTAAAACGTGTCTTCCTGTGAACATAGCTGTCTGGGTCAGGACTGCTCTAGAGAAATGCTATCATGTGTCATGAAAGTTATACTTAACTAGGGTTAGGCCAGACAAATACTCAGTGTCATTTTAAAGAATCAGAGTGCTATAATTTTAGCTATTCCCTTTTATTTCTGATGTCATTTTGTTCATAGGTTTCTAGACCAACTGGGGAGATTCCCGTTAAAAAGTATGTATACTGAAACATAGATTTTAGATCATTTTTACTTTGCTCACTTTATTTTCTTTTTTAGTGTAAACAGGAACATCGATAAGTAGTGTAAAAACTTGCACAATGAAATCCGAAGCCAAGGATGGAGAGGAGGAGAGTCTACAGACTGCTTTCAAAAAATTAAGAGTGGATGCATCAGGGTAATTAAATATGTAATATATTATTTGGAATTTTTGTAGCTGTAAACTTTGTTCTTGTCTTCAGGTCTGTAGCATCTCTGTCTGTTGGAGAAGGCACAGGTGTCAGAGCACCAGTCAGAACAGCAACAGATGATACCAAACCTAAAACCACATGTGCATCTAAAGACAGTTGGCACGGGTAAGAGCTTCTTATTGAGATGATTTTTATTCACATCTTCTTGTATATTTTTTTTCCTCTTTAGGTCTACAAGGAAGTCTTCACGAGGAGCAGTGAGAACTCAGCGTCGTCGACGTTCTAAGTCTCCTGTCCTTCATCCTCCAAAGTTTATACATTGCAGTACAATAGCGTCTTCTTCCAGCAGTCAACTCAAGCACAAAAGCCAGACTGACTCACCTGATGGCAGCAGTGGGCTGGGAATTTCATCCCCTAAAGAGTTCAGTGCAGGAGAAAGCTCTACTTCTCTCGATGCTAATCACACAGGGGCAGTCGTTGAGCCTTTGAGAACTTCTGTTCCAAGGCTCCCATCAGAGAGTAAGAAGGAAGACTCCTCTGACGCTACCCAAGTCCCCCAAGCAAGTCTCAAAGCCAGTGATCTCTCTGACTTTCAATCAGTTTCCAAGCTAAACCAGGGCAAGCCATGCACATGCATAGGCAAGGAATGCCAGTGTAAGAGATGGCATGATATGGAAGTGTATTCCTTTTCAGGCCTGCAGAGTGTCCCTCCCTTGGCTCCAGAACGAAGATCCACACTTGAGGACTACTCTCAGTCGCTGCACGCCAGAACTCTGTCTGGCTCTCCCCGATCCTGTTCTGAGCAAGCTCGAGTCTTCGTGGATGATGTGACCATTGAGGACCTGTCAGGCTACATGGAGTATTACTTGTATATTCCCAAGAAAATGTCCCACATGGCAGAAATGATGTACACCTGATAGCAAGAAGCTAATTCATATGCTTTAAACCAATGAAGGCTTGTCAAAGAGATTTAGTTAATGGCAGACCTTGTGGCCACTTTGTGTGAGAAGACATCTCTTTCTGCTCACTGTGCTTGCAATAAAAACTTTTCTTGGCATCTCAGTTAATCTTCATTCTTTCAACTTACTCTCTTGAGTTCTTACATACACTTCAAGGCGAGCAGATCAAAGAAAAATCCCCCTTATTTAGAAATGTTCCTGGGGGATGAAGAAACCATAATTACTTGAGACTGGCAGCAGTGGGTATATGGTAAAAGCCTTTGTAAAACAGTGCATTTTTCAGATTTGTTTAAGGTTTGCTAGCCAAGGAAAGTAAAATGTGATTTTGTAACTGCACTAAACATTTGTCATGCTGTAGTTGCCAGCCCAGAATATTAGAAGTTACAAGACTGATTTAAACCGTCTCTGATTTAATGCAAGATATATTGTGTCTATAAAGGTTTCTCTTGTTATTGTTAAGCCAGAGATCTAAGGTTTAGATTCAATTTGAATAAACTAGCTGGCCTGCCCTCTATTGTTTGAGAGAGTTATTAACCATCACTAAATAAGCCCCTGCTGGTGCTATTCATCCTAAGACATGTTACATGCAGTTTCAAGTAAGCAGCTTGGAATGGGCTGCTTCAGTTGGAGGGAGGGGGTGTAATATTTGAAACGAGTGTGTGTCTTCACCATCTCCAGCATTTTAAATATATGGCGGTTTTTTTTTTTTTTTTTTGTTATCAGTTGTAATACAGGTCTCATACCTCAGTTTCAGATGTTATAGATGGTTACCTCTTTGAGCTGCCCTGTCACCCCAGCAACCCTAAAAGAGAATTTTGTACATTCTGTATCCCACAGATTTGGTCAGCCATTTCAAAATTCCCTCCAGTTTGGTAAAAAAAAAATCTGTCTTCGGTTTCAGCTGGATGATGAATCCTTGTTTTTCAGGTGGCTCCAAAAAGAATGTTGCATGTGTTCAGACCATCCTGAGCAGAGCCACCAAATTTAGTGACAGTGTCTAGCCATGTTAGCAATAATGTTAACAGAAGCTTTTGTTTAAATTACAAAATACATTTATACTATTTACTAAAACTGCGCTGGCTGTGGTTGATTCATGATAATGG